TAACATTTAGCATTTGATTTGAAAGGTTCCTTTGGGGTCCGAGGCCTATCCTATCCAGGATTGTGGTCCGTTGTGAGCAGATGGGGTTTCCCTCTTAGAAGATGAGCTTGGTTCCAGTTTCCTAGAGCCTTTGGGTAATGGCCGGTTGCTCACAAGAGCTGAGGAGACAGCATAGCTGACAGGCACAGTCAGAGGCAGCTTTAAATATCACGCACCCCATCATTTGGTGGGTGGGTGTGTTGTCGCTAACTGTGCCGCCACTTCAACAAAGAAAGTGGTGAGTTGCCAAAAAACAAGGATGCTCCGTCTTAAGCATTAGGCTGAATTCTTCTTAGAGAAGTGTTTTTTTAATGAAGAATTTTATCCTAAAATATTTTCCAAATTTACTTATCCAACGAAAGTAATTTAAGCATTGTAGCAAGTAACTAGAATCTGCAGAATGAGAACAACTTTCTCTCACAAAAATCAATCTTCTTTATTCATCGAGTGGTCTCAGGTGCCCTGTGTGGGGTGGGGGCTTTCCCAATGCCACAATTATGCAGGCTGCTCAGAGAGACACTGGACCTGGCAACCAACTGCCCAGCTAATTTACAAGCAGGTGACAGGTGGTGAAACTATGATTTTGATATTTTTAAATGGTTCTTTCCTTCCCATAAATGCTGCTTTTTGGAAAGGTCACTTTAGTTTTCTTTAGGAAAATGAGCCTTTTCTCCCTCTCCCAAATGCTAAGTTGATGCCCTTCCCCAGAAGTCTTCCTGTTAATTGAGTTGGCCTGAAGGTCATCAACAATAATCAATATGAAGACTTGCTGCGACGTGCTAATTGACACTCCCAAAGAGGAATAGTGTCAACAATCAATAAAGAGGACAGAGCACTGGTAGATTTATGGCTTTGATTTTGAAAAGGTATAGGAATGCCTGTGATGTTTCCCCACCCCCCAACCCCGTACTCCTTTTGAATGTTAATGCTTTCTTGAAGATGATTTCAGACACACTGCTAGGATACTGCCTCTACTCGCTGAAGCAGAATCCTCTGAAGAGTTGCTGAGGCAGAACTGAAATCATGGCTCACCTCAAAGAAGCAGCAGTATTGGCCGTTAATGATGCCTCACACAGAAAGACGATGCTCCTTTAACTCGGGGTTTTAATGGGAAGTTTCTAAGCCTGAAACAACAGCTTTAGACCTGGGGTGTGCCATCAGCTGCCTTGCAGCTACCACTGTCTACTGCTTTCACACAGCGTGGTCGGGAAGAATGGAAACTAAAGAGGCTTGTAACTACCTGTAACTGTTCCACCAGGAAATGGATCAAGTGTTTGTTCAGCCAGAGCCAGGTACTTGACCCAACCTGTATCTTTGACGGGCTTCTTTTAATTAAGGTTTTCTTTAATTTTTCAGTATTAAAATTAGACTCTATTTCCTGAGCACCCACAAATGGACCTGACAAAGGGAAGACACAGATGTACTGCGTGATGAGGAAAGCCTATCAGGATTAAAATATGGCTGTGAGTAACTGTGGTCCTTCTTTATACTTAAAAGGTATTCCTTTCCCTTCCTTTTTCCCTGCAGATAACTCAGCCTCTCCAGAGTGCAGCCACCATGACCTCCGCAGATTGATGATGGAAGAAAAGAAAACCAGGATATCCTGTGCTCTGGCTTCCCTGGACCATGGATGGAGGACAGCCCATCCCCTCATCCCTAGTGCCCCTTGGGAACGAATCAGCAGATTCTAGCATGTCCCTGGAGCAGAAAATGACATTTGTTTTTGTGATTCTGTTGTTTATTTTCTTGGGCATTCTCATTGTCCGGTGCTTCCGGATTCTTTTGGATCCATATCGAAGCATGCCAACCTCTACCTGGGCTGATGGACTTGAAGGCCTGGAGAAAGGGCAGTTCGACCATGCCCTTGCTTAGGAGGGATGGTGTGGGATCTCCTCCTGAGGAGATGAAGTGCTTTGTGTCTTGGTGAGGATTCCCTTTATTTAGTGTTCTCAACAAATCAAATTTAAACAATATTTGGTCCCAGGACCATAATCCATTATTCCATAAATATGCAGTTGGGTTAAAGACATTTGAGGATGTTGGAAATGGACACTTATATAACTAATCCAACATAAGAAGGTTTAAATTTTTATGTTTGCTCAATGAATGAGTACTCTTAAAATTGTGTGATTGTGAAACCAAGAGCGTTAATACTGACATAGATTTGCCATCAAACAAAACACCACCTGATCTGACTAAAGAATAAAAGACTAGAAAGGATCTCATATGAATCTGGTGACAAGGCCAGGAAGAGATTTCCTTGCTCTAATTATGTCTATATTTGTTTTATTTCATGGGCACCTATCTGGGTCCTGAGCAGAATGAGGAAGATTGTGCTGAATGGACCCAAAGTAGTTTCTTGTTTTCTCCCAAAGCAGGGAGCTTTGGGAAGCAATGGAAAAGCTTAAAAGAGATGATTCTGTCCTTGGTAAATGTGAGTGAGAATAGCGTTTTGTTTTTCAAGTAAAACTTAATTCAAAGGCTACAAAGTTTTAAAAACTATTTACCAAGCCAACTACATTATATGTATTCATATTAATAACATGTGTAGAGGTAGCTATACATTACTTGAATTTACACTTTACACAAATGATTTAAAAAATAGGTTGCAAGTGCAGCTTAAAGTTTTTTTTCAATGAAAAGTTAATTGTTTAGAGGAGAAGACTTTTATAGTCTTCAGAGGAATGTGTATTTATGATTGTATATAGTCACCAAATAAAACTTTTCAAGAAACAGAAATGCTTCCTCTCTTATTTCACCAGAACTA